CCCTCCCTCCTGGATTCTGGATCCAGCGACCATCAGAGCTAGTTTTCTCGCCTATAAAATGTATAATACAATTAGCTTTCTTCATAGTGTGTTGTGAAAACCGCATATGGAAGTGTTTGATAAGGTTTAGTAACTAATAAAAAAGCAGCTGTGTCTGGCAGTGTGAGACAGGGATCAGTGAAGATCTCTTAGAAGGGGTAGGGAGGACACGCTAGCGCTAGCGGGGAAAAGAGTACCTGGCTTCCACCGCATGTTCTCACTCATAGGTGGGAATTGAACAATGAGAATACATGGACACAGGAAGGGGAACATCACACACAGGGGACTGTTGTGGTGGGGGGGAGGGGGGAGGGATAGCATTAGGAGACACCTAATGCTAAATGATGAGTTAATGGGTGCAGCACACCATCATGGCACATGTATACATATGTAACAAACCTGCACGTTGTGCACATGTACCCTAAAACTTAAAGTATAATTAAAAAAAAAAAGAGTACCTGGCTTCCAAGGAGGGAATCGGGAGGAAGACTGGGGCAAGAAGAGGTGGAGACCACCTCAAGCAGCTTCGTAATTTGTCATCAGTGCAGCCTCTGCTAAGAAGCTGCCCAGTATTTCACTCCTATCAGCTGACTGAGAGGGACTGTGGTGTCAGGAGACCTGCAATTCAACCCTGGCTTTGACATTAGCCCTCATGTGACCTTGGGGTAGATATGGCCTCATTCAAAGTTTCAGTTTCCCTCTCTGTAGACTGGCAATAATGTAGCTGACAGGGAAGTCGAGTGTGGAGGTTTTGAAAGGTGTAACATGTTGAATGCACATGAGGTTGACTGGGTCTTGAATGTTTATGATCTATGACACATGGTCCCTTTAAGGCCAGCCATATTTAGGTCTCTATCTGGGTCACCCCTGGGGTATCCTCTGAGATGATAGCTGTTTTATAAGCCGAGTTTTATCACATGACAGAATGCTTCAAAACTAAGCAGGAGTCCTTTATTAATAAAATAAAAGGGCAATGATGAAATTGGGAAAAATAGGAGTAAAATTCATTGCAGTAAACCCACATGGGTGACTGGGACATGAGGGATGGAGCTGCCCATCTGTTCACAGGCAATACACACATACCAGTGCCTTCAAGGCACCAGGTATATGAAAAGCCTTGGTCTATGTCCATGCAAATCTGTCTTGCTGCGTAGTTTCCTTGTGGAGAGTTCATATCAGCAAGAGCACAGAGGACTGGGGGTATGTGGAAGTGAGGGCTGCAGGTGGAGATGGTGTTCTTCTTGGAGGTGGAATGCAGAACCAGAATCTGGAACCCAGAATATTACATTCTTAGTGTTGCTAGGCTTGGGAAGAGGAAGTGGGGGAGGTCTGGCCTGGAGGGGAAAATTAAGGGGCTGATTAAAGTGAGGCTGACCCTGAAAAATGAACAGTATTCCATCCACATAAGACAGAAAGCTCAGGAGACGTTATTAGTCATGGTCCCCACCCAATGACAGTGACTTGTCCACCATGGAGATGCTGACTGCGGTGATGGAGTGGAAATGAGCCCCAGGCCAGGCACCCACCCAGCTCCACCCTGAGCAGCTGCATGTGGTTGAGCAGGTCCTTTAACTTCTTTGGGCCAGCCTCTTTAAATTGTCAGTAAAATTGTCATGAGGATTAAATGAGGTGAGGGATTTGAAAAATGCTTTGGAAAGTACAAATCCCATCTCTGCTGTTTAATCTTTCTCAGCCTCACTTTTTTCATCTGCAAAATGGTAACAACGACACTTTCCCTAGAGGGGCCATGAAGATGAAATGAAATAATAAGCATGACGGATGGTCCTGGTGCTAGCCTCACAGTGAGTGCTCAAGAAATGGCAGCAATTTGCAGTTCTCATGGTGTCCCTGCCCGGTTTCCTTTAGGCTCACCTGTTCCTAGAGCAATGTCTTCCCAGCAGCAGCAGCGGCAGCAGCAGCAGTGCCCACCCCAGAGGGCCCAGCAGCAGCAAGTGAAGCAGCCTTGTCAGCCACCCCCTGTTAAATGTCAAGAGACATGTGCACCCAAAACCAAGGATCCATGTGCTCCCCAGGTCAAGAAGCAATGCCCACCGAAAGGCACCATCATTCCAGCCCAGCAGAAGTGTCCCTCAGCCCAGCAAGCCTCCAAGAGCAAACAGAAGTAAGGATGGACTGGATATTACCATCATCCACCATCCTGGCTACCAGATGGAACCTTCTCTTCTTCCTTCTCCTCTTCCCTCCAGCTCTTGAGCCTACCCTCCTCTCACATCTCCTCCTGCCCAAGATGTAAGGAAGCATTGTAAGGATTTCTTCCCATCGTACCCTTCCCCACACATACCACCTTGGCTTCTTCTATATCCCACCCCGATGCTCTCCCAGGTGGGTGTGAGAGAGACCTCATTCTCTGCAGGCTCCAGCGTGGCCACAGCTAAGGCCCATCCATTTCCCAAAGTGAGGAAAGTGTCTGGGCTTCTTCTGGGGTTCCACCCTGACAAGTAGGGTCACAGAGGCTGGTGCACAGTTTCTGCCTCATTCCTCTCCATGATGCCCCCTGCTCTGGGCTTCTCTCCTGTTTTCCCCAATAAATATGTGCCTCATGTAATAAATGTGTCTGCTTCCTGGGCTAATTGTCCACTCC